GTTAACTTGGATCGGAATTCTGACATTTGAATTATTCTATTTTAAGCTCCAAAAAATGGACACGCACAATTTTATGCAACGTCAAGGACCTGTAAATTTAAATACACTTCTCTGTAATCTGGTTCACTTCAGAGTACAAATTCATTGAACAAAAAAATGCCTTCATCGCCATATGCATTCACATGAAGCCACATGGGATAAATGCATTTCCACTTTAAAAAGTATCTACTTTGGTTCAGAAATGCCCATTTAAGAAAAACCTACACTGAGATAAAGTGGACATTTTTCTTTTAAAACTACGTGACAGGATTCCCTCTTGACCTCACGTTTCTCCCCGCCACGTATTTAAATTTGGGGCAAAATTTCTGATTAAATGACTGATCAAAGTAATGGGGAGAATTCTTCAACGCCGGCCAAAAGTGCTTAGTCTCAAACGCTGTGAGGGAGCATTTCCTAAGCTTTGGGCGACTCGTTAACGGAATCTTAAGGGCAAGGTCCAACCACACTCAGAATCAGCAGGAAAATGACCGTTTGGTAAAACTCAATTACACCCAGTAGGCACCTCCCCAGGCCCGAAACAGCACTCGCCCTTTCTGCTCAGCTAGCGCGGGACATCGCAACGCCCAAGGCCCTCCTATCTCAAAGGCGCTTGCGCAAAATCTCCCCACAGACTCAATTAAACCCTTCCTTAGGCCGGTCGAGGCGAATGGTTTTGAAATTACTGTCGGGTTACGCCTCACTTTAAAAAACAGTAGGTATGACACAGCACACCAGAACGACCACTCACCGAGGTGGTCCTAAATTCAAACGACAGATTTAAGCTTCCTCTCGTGATTTATCTCGCGCTGCCGGAAGCGGAACTACCCGGGTCCTTTAGAGGGCAGTCCTTTGGGGAACCTTGGAACCACGGTCAGAAAGGTTAGGACTGATCATTTGGCTCTTGCCGGAAATCGTTCCGCCCGGTGAGGTTTCGGCGTGAGACCCGAGGAGGGCGGGGAAGAGGCGTGACGGAGATTCCTGAGGTGTAGTAGCCTGAGGTTCCCTTATGTGGCCCTATAGCTGTTACTGAAGGAAGTAGCCTACGTCCACGCCTACAACTGAAGTCTCTTGACAAACACCTCACCCCTGCCTCCGGGATGAAAGGGGGTAACCTAGACCTGAATGGGCTTGACCATCTCACAACTGCTCGCGTGACGACCGCATTCGTGGCAGGTGAGGGCCCAAAACCGGAGGAGAACCGGAGATCTCCAAAATTAGTTTTTTCATTGCATTTTAGGTAAGAAGATTGCTGTATCAACTCAAGAAAGCAGTAACTTCACTGTCTTTGTATTTTGAATTGCAACAACAACTTTGATATCAACAATGAAGCAATGATATCTAAGAACAAAAGAGTATTTGCCAACAGTCATCATAATATCAAGTGATTGTATAAGCAGAAACAAGCTGTCACAGACCTGTGCGTCAGCTAATATATGGAGAATGCTTTCTTCTGATACTATTTACTTAGAGGCAGTTTTAATATAAATCATTTCAATTATATCTACATCAAATAAAATAAAAATGAGTGAAGCCCCCAGATTCTTCGTTGGACCAGAAGATACAGAAATAAATCCTGGAAATTATCGACATTTCTTCCACCATGCAGATGAAGACGATGAGGAGGAAGATGATTCTGTAAGTTGTTTGTTTTTCCTTTGGCGAGAGAATAACCCGATTTTTTGTTTCATTTTTGTTTTAGCCACCAGAAAGGCAGATTGTGGTTGGAATATGTTCCATGGCAAAGAAATCCAAATCCAAACCAATGAAGGAAATTCTTGAACGGATCTCCTTATTTAAATATATCACAGTAGTAGTATTTGAAGAGGAGGTTATTTTGAATGAACCAGTGGAAAACTGGCCTTTATGTGATTGTCTTATTTCTTTCCATTCTAAAGGTATTAAGGGGAGTGGGGGAGAAACTCCTTTAATACAGAATATGTTAATAATATGTGTTCTTAGGATTTCCACTGGACAAAGCGGTTGCCTATGCAAAACTCAGGAATCCATTTGTAATCAATGACTTGAATATGCAGTATCTCATACAAGATAGGTGAGTGGTGAAGTTGGCTGAATTAAGGGAAGAAAACAATAAGGATGTTTCCCTTTTTCTTCAGGAGAGAAGTATATAGTATTCTTCAAGCTGAAGGTATTTTACTTCCTCGTTATGCTATTTTGAACCGTGACCCAAATAATCCCAAAGGTAAGAGTAAGAGATTTTAGGTAAGCTTCCTTTGATATTTCTTGCAATCGTGTTTGTTTTATAGAATGTAATCTGATTGAAGGGGAAGATCATGTAGAAGTAAATGGGGAAGTTTTTCAAAAGCCATTTGTAGAAAAGCCAGTCAGTGCAGAAGATCACAATGTTTACATTTATTACCCAACTTCTGCTGGTGGTGGAAGTCAAAGACTCTTTAGAAAGGTAACACCTTTGTAACTTTTGTATGAATACTCTTTTTATATCGATGGACATCTTTTGTTTTCAGATTGGCAGTAGAAGTAGTGTTTATTCTCCAGAAAGCAATGTACGAAAAACAGGCTCATATATATATGAAGAGTTTATGCCCACAGATGGTACTGATGTTAAGGTAGGATTGATTAAAATAGATTTTAGTTTTATATATTTATACATTTATTAAACATTTGTGAAAGGTTTATACAGTGGGTCCAGATTATGCCCATGCTGAAGCTCGAAAATCTCCAGCACTTGATGGCAAGGTGGAACGAGACAGTGAAGGAAAAGAAGTAAGATACCCTGTTATTCTCAATGCACGAGAGAAATTAATTGCTTGGAAAGTCTGCCTTGCTTTTAAGGTAAGATGTTATACAGGCCTATAGATCCTTATAAACCTTAAAGTTTATAACTTATTTTAAATAGCAAACAGTTTGTGGCTTTGATTTGTTACGGGCCAATGGACAGTCCTATGTCTGTGATGTCAATGGCTTCAGTTTTGTGAAAAATTCCATGAAGTATTATGATGACTGTGCAAAAATACTTGGGTAAGAATTTTTAAATTTTTCTTTTTACCTTCTAATTTTAAATCTTTTCTTTTTTGTCTTGAAGAAATATTGTAATGCGAGAACTTGCTCCACAATTTCATATTCCATGGTCAATACCCTTAGAAGCTGAAGATATCCCAATTGTACCAACTACATCTGGAACTATGTAAGTCTGAATTATTTTCATTTAGAAATTGAGAATTAAGAACATATATATTTTTTCATTTTAGGATGGAACTTAGATGTGTCATAGCTGTTATACGTCATGGGGATCGAACACCAAAACAAAAAATGAAAATGGAAGTGAGACATCAGAAGTATGTTTTCAGATGAATAATTTAACATGCATAGTGACTAACAGTGTTCTGTCTTTTTTATAAGATTTTTTGATCTTTTTGAAAAGTGTGATGGATATAAATCAGGGAAATTAAAACTCAAAAAACCAAAACAGTTACAGGCAAGTGTATTTGCTTTCTTGTTTAATTTTAAAAAATTCAATTTTTTATTAATTTATTTTATAGGAAGTGCTAGATATTGCACGACAGCTTCTTATGGAGCTAGGGCAAAATAATGATTCTGAAATTGAAGAAAACAAGCCAAAACTTGAACAACTTAAGACTGTATTAGAGATGTGAGTATCTTTTTGAAACGCTTAATTGTGGTTGTTCTATTCTGTTTATCATTTTATTTTTCAGGTATGGTCATTTTTCTGGAATAAATCGTAAGGTTCAGTTGACCTATCTCCCTCATGGTTGTCCTAAAACATCTAGTGAAGAGGAGGGTATGTTATTCTTAATGCTTATACAGTAGTTTACATTTGTTTTATTCATTCATATGTGTCATAGACAGCCGAAGAGAAGAACCATCTTTACTTTTGGTTCTAAAATGGGGAGGTGAATTAACTCCTGCAGGCAGGGTCCAGGCTGAAGAACTTGGAAGAGCCTTCAGGTGTATGTATCCTGGAGGTCAAGGTAAATCTTAGAGTTTTCTTTAATTTGACTAAATAGCTGAAGTGATTTGAGGATTTATTTTCAGGAGATTATGCAGGATTTCCTGGTTGTGGTTTACTTAGATTACATAGCACCTACAGACATGACCTCAAAATATATGCCTCTGATGAAGGACGAGTCCAGATGACTGCAGCTGCTTTTGCAAAGGTATAAATAATTTTTTTTTAGAATTATTAGAGAAATTCGTGTTTTCTTTATTTAATATGCTTAGGGGCTTTTAGCTTTGGAAGGAGAGCTTACACCCATTCTTGTTCAAATGGTGAAAAGTGCAAATATGAACGGTCTTTTGGATAGTGATAGTGACTCTCTGAGCAGTTGTCAGCAACGTGTGAAGGCAAGGCTTCATGAAATACTTCAGAAAGACAGAGATTTTACTGCTGAAGATTATGAAAAGGTGGGTCTTAGCAAACTCTTATATTGTGAAATAGATATAAAATATATACTTTACTCATTTGTAGCTTACTCCATCTGGAAGCATTTCTCTTATCAAATCAATGCATTTAATTAAAAACCCTGTGAAGACCTGTGATAAAGTTTATTCCTTAATTCAGAGTTTGACTTCTCAAATCAGACATCGAATGGAAGATCCTAAATCATCAGGTAAATATGTTTTTCTTAGAGCATAGAACAAATTGCATAAACTAAAAATGTTATGTTGTTTTAGATATTCAGCTTTACCATAGTGAAACATTGGAGCTTATGCTACGTAGATGGTCCAAGTTAGAGAAAGACTTTAAAACAAAGAATGGAAGATATGATATTAGTAAAATCCCTGACATATATGACTGTATAAAATATGATGTCCAGCATAATGGTTCCTTGAAATTAGAAAACACAATGGAATTATATAGGCTTTCGAAGGCATTAGCAGATATTGTTATCCCTCAGGTAAGTCATTCTTAAGAATCAATTTCTTATAACCTTTTTCTAATGTCATGTATTTTTTGCTCAGGAATATGGTATAACTAAAGCTGAAAAACTGGAGATTGCCAAAGGCTACTGTACTCCTCTGGTTAGAAAAATTCGCTCAGACCTTCAGAGGACACAAGATGATGACACTGTAAATAAACTTCATCCTGTGTAAGAAACTGTACTGGTTATTTAAATCTCTATATGTTTGAACACTGTCTGCTTCTAATTTTAGGTATTCTAGAGGTGTTCTGTCTCCTGAACGTCATGTTCGTACTAGATTATATTTTACCAGTGAAAGTCATGTACATTCTTTGCTGTCTATTCTTCGCTATGGTGCCTTATGCAATGTAAGTAGAATAAGTTATTTCAGTCTAACAAAAGTTCTGATGCTCTATGATTACATGTTTAAAGACCAATGATTCTCAGAATGAAGATGGAGGAATGGTGAAGGAGATGGTAAGATCAATAGAATTTACATATGCCTCCTTGAAAATGATTACCACATGTATCTTTTGTTCAGGAATCAAAGGATGAACAGTGGAAACGAGCTATGGATTATTTAAACGTTGTCAATGAGCTCAACTACATGACTCAGATTGTTATCATGCTTTATGAGGATCCTAATAAGGTAAACAGAGCTCTTGATTTGTGTTTTACCAGTCATTTTGAAAATGTTCTGTCATATTTCTTAGGATCTTTCCTCAGAAGAACGCTTTCATGTTGAATTACACTTTAGTCCGGGAGCCAAAGGTTGTGAAGAAGACAAAAATTTGCCATCTGGCTATGGATATAGACCAGCTTCCAGAGAGGTAATGAAGGTGGAACTCTCAGTGCTTAGTTATAGTAAAAGTGTTTTATATTCTTTGCTCACAGAATGAAGGCAGGAGACCTTTTAAAATTGATAATGATGATGAACCACATACTTCTAAAAGAGATGAAGTTGATCGAGCTGTGATATTGTTTAAACCAATGGTATCAGAGCCAATTCATATACACAGGAAGTCTCCACTTCCAAGATCTAGGAAGACGGCTACAAATGATGTAAGTATATGTATCAGAACACATTTTTCATATTTTTTTTTTTTGCCCCCTTTCTCACTTCCAGGAAGAGAGCCCCCTGAGTGTGTCTAGCCCAGAGGGTACTGGTACCTGGCTGCATTATACCAGTGGTGTGGGTACTGGGCGTCGAAGACGCAGATCAGGGGAACAAATCACTTCTTCCCCTGTCTCCCCCAAATCATTGGCTTTCACATCCAGTATTTTTGGCTCATGGCAACAGGTTTTTAAACTTTACTTCATTAAACATTTTTCTTTACTTCATTTATTTTGGATTCCTTATGCAGGTTGTATCTGAAAATGCTAATTACCTGAGAACACCAAGAACTCTTGTGGAACAGAAGCAGAATCCTACTGTAGGTATGTGGTGTAAAGGAAATTGTGTTCCATACGTTGTGTATGTATTTTCTCTAACTCCCATCAGGGTCTCACTGTGCGGGCCTGTTTAGCACCTCGGTGCTCGGGGGTTCTTCAAGCGCACCTAACCTACAGGATTATGCTCGTACTCATCGTAAAAAGCTGACCTCTTCTGGCTGCATAGATGGTATGTGCACACATGCACACACAGATTCATACGAATTTCAGGTACCTGTTTTTCTCTTTCTTAGACGCCACACGCGGTTCTGCTGTTAAAAGGTTTTCTATCTCATTTGCTCGACACCCAACCAATGGTACGTTTTGCTTTTATTTTAAAAGATACTCCTGCTTTACCTTATTTTCTGGGCCTCTGTGCAGAACACCTACACCTCTATAGGTGCTGGTCCGTTTCCTCTGTGGAATTTCTAGGCTCCAGTGGTATGTTTTTATAGCTTCTAAACATGTCAGCATATTTTTTGTTTTTGGTTTTTTTCTCTTCTAGGCTTTGAATTGTATTCCATGGTGCCATCTATTTGTCCTCTAGAAACTCTTCATAATGCCCTATCTTTAAAGCAAGTGGATGAATTTCTTGCTTCCATTGCTTCTCCATCATCTGACGTTCCACGGAAGACCGCTGAAATTTGTAGGAAATTTTTCTTTCATTGTTATTATTTATTAAATTAACATGTTTGTTTATTTTTTTTCAGCCTCTACAGCTTTACGTTCCAGTCCAATAATGAGAAAAAAAGTATCTTTAAATACGTATACACCTGCAAAGATCCTCCCAACACCACCAGCTACCTTAAAGAGCACTAAAGCAAGCAGCAAACCAGGTAAGGGGTGTGTGTGTTGAGTTTGTGGATTTTAGTTTTTTTTTTTTGTTTTTGTTTTATGTAGCTACAAGTGGACCTTCTAGTGCAGTTGTTCCTAATACCTCATCTCGGAAAAAGAATATAACTAGCAAAACAGAAACGCATGAACACAAAAAAAACACTGGGAAAAAGAAATGAAATCTTAGCAGAAGCTGGAACTTTTTATACTTATAAAAATAGTATGTTCTTATGTTTCTCCTTATGCATTTATGTGTTCACTTAAAAATGTTTTTAAATCTAAGGTTTTCTTTGTTTATGTTCAGGTAAGGAACTGTTGTCATGATCTGGAAATGTTTAAAACAATGTTTGTTAGCATTCTGTGAGCAGCAAAACTTATAGTGATAAAAATCGATTGTTGTTAATATGATGTTTACCATGTGCACATAGTAATGAAAAGGAACATAAAAGCCCAGCAGGCTCGTACCAAAGTCACAGCAGTAATGCTATGTACTGCAGAGTCTGATGAGCTGGCCTTTGTGCACACTTTTATTTTCATGGGATTGCATCTTAGCTGTTAAAACTTCTAGATTGAAATTTGACAGCCAGGGTTACATATTGGGGACTTTTAAAGTGTCTTTCCAAAGAGATTTCATTAACCGTTTAGATTAGAATATCTTTCCCAATTGTTACAGTGACATATATGCTGCAATATTTAACAACTGGAGTATTAGCCACATGGGTTATTTTTTCAATCTGTGTTTTGAATTTTTTTATTGTGTGTTATTTAAAATATTACATATGCAGCTGGGAGAACTACACCTTTGTGCACATAGATTTATATATTAATTTGTAGAAAATATTTTCTTTATATATTTCCTTACCATACAAGGTGCCTTGTTCATCAGGAAAACTTTTGTTTTGTATTTTGACAAGAAAGGCACCTTCAGAGTTTCTTTTTAAGTATAGTTGACAAGTGTATAAATGTTACACTTACTTTCAGAGTTCTTTTTAGATCTAAAGAAGTCAGTTCAAAAATGGAAATCAACAATGTTAGGAGAAATCTGAATTCTGTTAAGTTAGTAAGTATTATGTATAGCATCTGTTTTTAACCATTTCCATTCTTATCCCTAGTGTATCAGTTGATCACACTAAGAAAGCTTAAAGATTGAGCATTTGAAATAAATGCTCTTTATAAATGATTAGATTTTTGAAGGGATATTGAAATCATTGCGCTGTGATTTCATCTGTGATGTGAAAAATCAATTTATTATCCTTGGTGCTTTCCCCCCCACCAATGCACAAATAATTGTGAACAGCTTGAAATGACTTAAACTGTAATCCAAATGGGACAATCTGATAAGAATTTCATGCATTGGTAGTTAAATAACTTAAATTGCTAAAGCTTTAGCTTGAAATTTATGTTTAGAAAAACTATTGATTTCCCATGGTATGAATATAACTATTGTAATTCTTCAAATGAGACTCTTCTCACCTTAAATAGTCATATATTAATTAACTTATAGGAAATAAGCATACTATATGTTAGCTGTTTTAAAAGGTACCAGATGTAAGAGTCATAAATATATGCAATTAAAGAAGTTCATAGATTTCACATGAATGTAAATGTGTTATATGGAGACATGTCTTGTAAACAGTTGAATGTATGTAAGTTTTCTGTTTGTGAAAATGTAGTTAATGTACTCACTGTGGAGGTCATAAGGAAGCTACTTTTTTTTTAAAGTGGAACCTAATTAAAATATTTCCAGAATCAAAGAGACTTAAATGGTAAATTTTTAAAATTTTCTTATCTCTTACTTTTTAGTTTTCAAAGTAGAAAAAATCAGGAATTTTTTTATTAACTAGTACTTACATATTAAATAAAATTTATTATTGGCTATATACATAGCAATATATTACTTTCCAAACTAGAAAGTACAGTACAACTAACTTTTTCCATTGTTATGCAAGAACTATTACTTTCCTGTAGTCACCAAACTCAGTAGTATTGCTCTGTAGACTAGACACTCTATTTGTAAAAATCTTAGAATCACTTTCCAAAACAAATAAAAAGTCTACTGTATCAGAGCAAAATGTTATAGTTATCACTGTTTAGTGGCAGTTTGACTGAAGCATCTGTTTCTCACTTGATTCTGTCCTGAGAAGATGTGGGATTTTTTGGTTTTAAATACTAGAAGATATTTCTTCTTAGAGCCCAGTCCTCCATCCCAAAGAGGTGAACTAGCCCAGCATGAAGAATTGTCTAGTCACCCTGAGATATTAATCTTCATAATGTATTATTCAGTTCCTTCACCCTTAAAAGCCATATAATAGGCTCAGACCTAACTTAGCCCTTGAAGTCTAGTGCTGGCAGATTCTGCTGCCCTGGTTTAAATGAGTTACGTAGTCCATTCTCAAATACTAGCAAATTTGGGGGGCGTGGTACAGCAATTTTGGGTGAAGAAAAGTGTGCTGAACACCTTATGTCAGTGATAGACAAGATATAGAGGCTGAAGGGAATACAGTAAAGTAACAAAAACATGTGGCAGTGTGCTTAGCATAAACATAGAGCACAAAGGCAATAGATGGAAATTATGAGAGAAAAGTTAAAGTTCTTCAAGAAATATCCAATTAAAACTCACTAGCCAAGGAAAAAGTTTCTGTTTTCACCCGGATTTCTTTTTGGGTTGACTCTGTCTGACCTAAATGTCCACTGTTAACTAGTGCCATGCCAGTTTGAACCAAGATTTCACATTTTTGTTTTGTATTCATACTTTGGTAGAAATTTCTCAGTCTTTGTGTATTTATAAGAATTTGCTTTACACATAGTGTACAGTGTTTATTAACTTTACATCATTTTATCCTTGCCTTACTATCTGGACAGTGTAGACTGCCTATATTCTTAGTTGGGGTTGGGATCTCTTCTCTTAGAGTGGCCCAGCAGTTTTAGCCCCTCTCTAATTCTCTTTTCCTGTGTTGGGAGATATCAAAACAACAGAATTCTTGCCAGTGGGAACATTTTTCTTTTTTAGACAAGGTCTCATTCTGTCACCCCAGCTGGAGTGCAGTGGCACAGTCTTAATTCACTACAGCCTTGAACTCCTGGGCTCAAGAAATCTTTCTGCTTCAGCCTCCTAAATAGCTGGTACTATAGGTGCGTGCCACCACACCCAGCTCATGGGAATAATTTTTACACTCCTTCAGAAGGAGTCATTTGTGATTGGAGTCCACATAGAAACAGGTTTCCCTCTGTACATAATCGTAGGTACCAAAATATTACTGTGTAAAGTGTTGTTTATATAGGTCAATTTTTGTGGAAGATCTAATTTCTATTTTCAGAGAACAGAGCACATTAAAAAATCTATTTAGTATTGTGTACTATATAATCTATGTGAATTATAGCTCCTTAACTAAATATATTACTGAGTTTTTTTTTTAATACTGTAAGTTCTAGGGTACATGTGCACAATGTGCAGGTTTGTTACATAGGTATACATGTGCCATGTTGGTTTGCTGCACCCATGAACTCATCATTTACATTAGGTATTTCTCCTAATGCTATCCCTCCCCCAGCCCCCCACCCACTGACAGGCCCAGTGTGTGATGTTCCCCGCCCTGTGTCCAAGTACTGTTCTCATTGTTCAGTTCCCTCTTATGAGTGAGAACATGCGGTGTTTGGTTTTCTGTCCTTGTGATAGTTTGCTGAGAATGATGGTTTCCAGCTTCATCCATGTCCTTGTCATCCTTTTTTTTGGCTGCATAGTATTCCATGGTGTATATGTGCCACATTTTCTTAATCCAGTCTATCATTGATGGACATCTGGGTTGGTCCCAAGTCTTTGCTATTGTGAATAGTGCCACAATAAACATACGTGTGCATGTGTCTTTATAGTGGCATGATTTATAATCCTTTGGGTATATACCCAGTAATGGGATGGCTGGGTCAAATGGTATTTCTAGTTCTAGATCCTTGAGGAATCGCCACACTGTCTTCCACAATGGTTGAACTAATTTACACTCCCACCAAGTGTTCCTATTTCTCCACATCCTCTCCAGCATCTGTTGTTTCCTGACTTTTCAATGATCGCCATTCTAACTGGCGTGAGATGGTATCTCATTTGTAAGATGATATCTCATTGAGATTTTTATAAACTGCTTTTCTTTTGGTTCATGTGCTTTGTCATGGATTGTGAGAAAAACATCTTTTCGCTTAGGGATCACTGTCAATTTCTCCTTTTATTATCAATGGTTTTTACTTTACTTTTTATATAGTATGTGGGTATGTTTTCTGGTGCATATAAATTCATGAATGCTAGATTTTCATTATAGGTTTTACCTTATCATTATTAAAATGTCCTTTTTGTCCATTGGATACTTTTTGTTCTATAAATTGTCAGATATTAAGATTATGACCTATGCTTTATTTTGGCTTGCATTTGCCTGATATTCATCTTTTTACTTTTTGGTATTTGTGTCACTTTGTTTTAGGTTATTTAATATAGTATATATTGGGTTTTGCTTTGTGATTCAATTTTAAGATCCCTTTTACTTAATAGATTAGTGTAGTCTGTTTTATGTAATGTATCTTTGCTTTTAGATTGTGCTTGCTTTTTTTATTGCTTTAAAATTCTTTTGTCTTTCTGTAACAATACTTTCCACTGCAAGTAGGAAAATTCCAATTGAAACTGGTTTAAATCATCAGAAAATGTATTATTACACATTTCTGAAGGTCCAAAGGTGGGGTTGGCTTCAGCCACAGTTGCATTAGCCATATTGTCATCAAAAGCCCAAGTGACCTCCCTTGTCACCTCTGGCATAGTATAAACTTTATCCCAAAGTTGTTTTCTCTCGTGTTAACAATAATTGCTGTCGGTTTCAGTGAGGACTACATATTTTTTTTGTTCATGTCCAACACAATAAAAATTGAGGGAAGTTCTGTCCCAATCCTGGAATATTAATATTAAGCCATCTACTTCAGTGTGATTGAGCCAACTTCTTTGATCATCTACTCACCCCTAGATAAATAGAATACTCCAGGAGATTCCCATGACCTTACTGACCCTAGAGCAGATGATGGAGTCAGTTTTTCCGAAAAGCCTCAGCACTGTTGACATTTTGGACCATAAAATTCTACATCATAGGAAGCTGTTCCATGCATAGCAGCATGTCTAGTAGGATCTCTGTACCTAGCTGTGAAGTGTTGAGAGTCAGTTAAGGTAAGTAGCTGAAATGAAAATAACAATCACATCTTTATTCACTTACTATGATAAAATTATAAGCAAGAGACCAAAAAGGAAAGTAGGGCCAGCTCCTTGTTGTTCCATTTTTCCCCTACCATGGACTAGCACTGGACATGCGTCAATCAGACGACATGCAGTCCAGGCAGAGGAAATTGTTTCACTGCTAAGGAGCAATGAACAAAAGGTTCCTGCCATCTTATGGACCTCAAGGACTGCGGACAGGGAGCAGGGAAGGGTTAGAAGTAGAAAACAACTGAGTCAGAGTGGAGATGAGTGTCTCAGTCAAGGCCCACCAATAGCGAGGTCTCTGTGGAGGCACCTGAAAAGTGTCTCAACCAAGGCCCCCTGATAAGGAAGACTCAGCATGGAGGTACCTGGTCTAGGAATGCAGCTAGGTTTATAGACATGGCCAGCCCAGGGGGTCCTGAGCACCAGATACAACTCCCTCCAGAGACTGGCTGTGTTTAAATCTCATGTGGGAAGGGCACCTTTCCCCTACAAAGCCTGTCAGGCAAAGCCTTTGTAATTGCTTATGGTCAGGCCTGAAAGATCACACATCAGACTTTGGCCTGGAACATATCTCCTCACCCTAAATGCCAGCAGCATCGCCTCCAAACTGTGGCAGTCAAAAATGTCTCCAGACATTAGTAAATGTCTTTTGTGAGGGAAGAATTGACCCTAGTTAAGAACCACTGCCCTAAAGCACATGATTCTGTGGAAAAGAAGGATATATGACCAAAATCATCATTTTGGATAGTGAGGGCATGGATAATGGATACATAATCAGCAATGTATGCTGTATACTACACTTGCATTATGTTATTCACATTTGCTATAGTTCACTTGTTGTGCTAATGGTTTTTTCCTTCACTATGATTTTGAATTATATTTAATTTTAAAGTCTATATATATATATATATAGATCCTATCTGTTGACTCCTTGCTGTGAACAATATCCAATTAGTGTATTTTTTCCTCTACTGCACAGTTTTGGTTGATTATTTTTTCCTTTTCATTTCTTTTCTGAACTTTGTTAGCTTATGTTGCATTTCCTTTGGTTGTTTTGCTATGGTGTTTCTGATCAACTACATTTCTTTATGAACTCTATTTCCTTAAGTTCTTTGAGTTATGACAGTATATTTGGTCACATTTTTCATGTGCTCAGCTGATTCATTCTTTCCTGTTGAGTGGTTTTTATCTGCTAATTGTTTCTGCTTGTTCCATTTCTCCTTTTCTTGAAGTGTTTGTGCATGAACACTGTGCAGGTTTATTTTCAAGTATTACTTACCTTTATATGAGATAAATTTCTTTCTGGCTCATCTATTTGATACAATTTCTTTTTTGTTTGTTTTTGTTTTGTTTTTGTTGTTTTTTAAAATGCAATTTCATATGTTAGGTAGGTTGGCTTTTCTTTTTCTTTTTCTTTTTTTTTTTGAGATGGAGTTTTACTCTTGTTGCCTAGGCTGGAGTGCAGTGGCATGATCTCAGCTCACTGCAACCTCCACCTTCCAGTTTCAAATGATTCTCCTCCCTCAGCCTCCAGAGTAGCTGGGATTACAGGCGCCCGCCACCACGCCTGGCTAATTTTTGCATTTTTAGTAGAGACTGGGTTTCACCATGTTGGCCAGGCTGGTCTCGAACTCCTGACCTCATGATCTTCCTGCCTCAGCCTCCCAAAATGCTGGAATTACAGGCATGAGCCATCATGCCCGGCCGTAGGTTGGCATTTTAAGCTCACACAATCCTACCAAGGTGACAGTGAATCTCCTTATGACAGGATTGTGGGTCTGAGAGAGCTGTTGTAGCCTTTTACTCTCTCCAGTCAACAAAGATTGGCAACTACAGGGTTACCACCTTTGGAGTCTCTTTCCTCCTGTCTGCCACGTCTACAGACTACTGCTTGTCAATGTGATATGCATGTATTTTCTTCTTCAGCTTTGCCCCTCCTGCCACTGTACCAGACAATATCCAGGAAATCCCCTACTACTGACACTCATCCCATTTCCATTGTTTTAGAGAAGGAACTAGTTGTTGTTGTTTTTTTTTCCCTGTCTCAGATTATGTCATCTATTTTGGAGTATTTTGGTCTAATGACTTTGGCTGCGATATGGAGCTATCTGACCTTTACTGCACCTGGCAGCTCTATCTCCTATTTTGGGGTTGAGGTTAAAGTGTCTTCTAGTTTTGTTGAAGATAGTTTATGTTTCTCTTCATATTTGATGATAATTTTTTAAATTAAGACCTAATTTCTCCTTCATTTTCAAACTGGATATCATTTCTTTTGTGGTTAATATTCTTTGACAAGAAGGAAGAGGAGGAGGAAGAAGAACAAAAGAAGCCTGCCTCTCTTTAGACTGCCCATCTCAATTATATTTTAAAAATGAAGTTAATATCTGTCCTGCTAACAGTAGTGTTGTCAGAATCAAATGAAATAATATTTGGTAAACTATAAAGTGAAGACCAAATTTGAAGGACTATTTGTTTTTGTTGTAATAGAGTTGTATATAGTCCAGATGTCAACCAGGCCTCTTCAGCATTTTTATAGTCAAAGATGTACAAGATAGCTCCTAATGCTCTTTTATGGCTGCTCCTGTTGCCAGGGCAACAGCCTGCCTAGTAACAATCTAACAGACACCCCCCAAAAACCAAAAAATAAAGGTTATTCTAGCATCTTCTCCTTTTAAAAATCTTTAAAATAAGAGAATTCAGTTCTTCCCAAAGCAGTGTTTAAAAAAAAAAAGTATTTAAATAAAATCAAGGATACCATCCCACCCACCTATCTTACATTTTGTGTGGTATGAGTGGCACCATTGTGTGACCCAGGTAGGATAGTGGATGTACAGTTTAGATACCCATTTTAAAGCAGTTAGAAAGATGTAACTTGACAAGGAAAGCAGTCTCTTTTGTCATTCTACATTTAGTGCTTCAGGAGTACTTGATATATGGAAGGATTTTTTTAAAAAAAAGGAAAAATGAATATGCCTTCAGAAAGTTTTTTGCTGCTTTTAAAAGCCATAGATTTGTCTTAAGTTAGTCAATGCTGAATAGAAAGCTTGATGATAAAGGTGGGTGGGTGGATGGATGGATGGATGAATGAAGGAAAAATTAGGAGAAAAGAGAAAGCAGAGGAGGGGTGAGACAGAGAACAAAAGAACACAGGCTCTACTGTTAACAAAAAGCAGCATCGCTGATGTGTGGGGAATAAATTGGAAGTCATATCATTACGACTTTTTTTTCATGCCACATAGATATGCTGATTTGTCCAACAATGCCTGTACTCAAAAGTCATGACAATAAAATGAGACCTGGGAGTCCCAAATGTTATTAACTACCACAATTTTATATAACTGATTCTTCACTGGTCATCCAGAAGCCTTTTTGAAAGTCCCACTGCCATACCTGCCTCCTCGGTGAAATAGATGTAAAAGCCACAAAGAGAGAATCAATGAGCCACACTCATATTGGAAGCGAATGGAGTTGACTTCACCAGTGGGAAAAGCAATTACTTTTCAAAGTGAAAACTGATCAATTCACAACTCAAGGAAAGCATGGAGTAATTTCAGAACTCCAGTAAGAAGTGATAAATGTCTAGTTTGGAATCATGTGGCTGAAAATCTTACCATATGCTTTCCACAGGCTGAGCAAGAGGATAGATCATTGAATAGATGCTTTAATTCCATTTTTGACAATGAACCTTGTGCTTCTGAAAATATTTATATTTAACCATGAGGTTATGATGATTTTTTCTCTACACTTTTTGAGAAGCCTCTTCAGAAAAGAGCAAAGTTGTCTGCTCTAATGGATAGAATAAGGAGCTGGGAGAAAGGAGACCTGGGTATTAATCTCAGCTCTACCACTACATGGTAGAGCTATGTAGTGGTAGACTATCTGGGAGACTCTAGAATCTTTACCATTCCCTCTACTATTCCTAGCTCCCTTTTCTTTCATAGTCAACAAGTGCTTTTTGAACAATTATTGAGGTAAATAACATACCCTAAAAGTTAGTACTGATTCCCATTATCATGCTCTGTTGTTCCCTGGATGCTCTTTTGAGGAATTTACTTGGTTAATACAGTTAATAGTATAATACTTATAATAACAATTTTGAGAATTATCAGCATGAGACAATTTATTTGCATAATAGCTTTTTGTTATTATCCAGAATACATTTAGTTCTGGATTTTGTTTGATATTGTGAATGCAAACTATTTTTTTGTGTTAGCCTAAATAAAATGAAATACAGTTATGGAAATATTTCTGCTGCAAGAAAAGAATTACATACAACTAGTATACATATTTAGAGGTGCTGTAGTCTTCTAGACTGTAAAGGCAGATGGCCGTGAGTGGAAATCTGAGTGTATAGGATGTGTTTCGTGTTCCCACTGCATATGCATTATTACCCTTGTCTGAGTGGTTGTTTAAACTGACATCTGTAAAACTAATCTGTAAAGTGAGATCTGGGTTCTGACCTATCTCTTACAGTCCATAATGTTGTGATTCTAAGAATATTTCATTCCTTACTGCTTTCTGCCCTCCATTCTGACCAATGCTGCAACCACAAATAAAAACATTACTTACCCTATGAGAAAGACTAGACCTTATACTCATTTTATCTTAACAGTTTATTATAACTCATTTTGACCACTCCTCCCTCAAAAAAAATTGTCCCTAGAAAACTAGAGTGATCATAGGGATCAGATGACATGTTACTGGGTGAAGCCAGGAAGCTACCATATACATAGAAAAGTTAGTTGCCAAATATGGTGTGGGAATTTGGGAGGAATTTATCTGCTCAAAAACTCTCACCTACTTACTAGATATAGTGTTTGTAATGTTAGCCTTGGAGATTCTACCTTAAAAATATCATTGAGAAAGCTCAGAGAACTCCCAGGTAAACACACAGGTAGCCCCTTCTAAAATGCAAATGCCCTTTGAAGGCCAGCTTTATTAATCTTGCCATTAACCCCATAGTTAATCATATGCATTTCTCACAGTGACCTGAAAACAGGCATTCCTTCTCTAAATGTGTGCTGAATGCTGGTTATAAACCAGTTACTACACTAAGCCCTGATGATACAAATATGAAAAGTCCTGTTTCCAGGGAATTTACTTTCTAATGAGGAACCAAGTGCTCAAAAGCAGTCATAAAGTTCATGGCAAAATAACCCACATAATTAACTGCTTTGTTACAAAAACTTGGAAATATAGATAAAATATTTATTTTGGAAATATATGTTACAGGTGAAAAGCAAGAATTAAAACTAGTTATCTGAATGTAAAAGGAATCAACGGCTAAATCAAGCTTAAAGTCTTCCTGTCCAAGGGATATGAAAGGTACCTCAACCTTTGGTTTTGGTTTTGGTTTTGGTTTTGTTTTTTTGGTCAACATGAATTATAGCTAGGGGAAGAGATAAACAGGGGGTTAGGTTGTAGATTATATGCATGACAGATTGCTGGAATTGGGCTCCATTCACAAAGGAGGGAGCAGGAAAGGGTTTCTCTTGACTGGACCACAAATATAAAATCTCATGCCCTCTCATTATCTTGATAAGCCCTATAGGTCCATAAAAGAAATAAAATGCCAAAACATACCATGAGGACACTTTCACAATCCAGGGCACACACATGACTCCCGCAATAGGAAACCACACTGAAGACATTCTCACAATTTAAAACAAGTTGTAAACTACAGGAAACAGTTGGCATCCCAGGAGAGTTGTTGCCTGAGGAACTAGATGGTGGTATGTTATTCTGGCATATAGGGAACAGAATAAGACATGAGGGTAGGAAGAGGTTTTTAAAAGCAAAGTTAGGCATTCAATGATGACTTCATAAATGTGCCTGGGCTGGCCTTTAATGGAAGGCTTTAATTTAGGGAACTTAAAGAATTTCATAATATTGGAGTATAAACTGCTGGAAATAAGGATGCTATTTAATAGACTCTCTTAGATTTTTCATAAAATGCTAATAGAATCCCAAAGGAAGTGTGTATTCTAAAATGTTATTGTGTATGTTATAAAAGCTTTGTAAAATAAAGTGATGTTAAGCTACTATTGTAAAGTTAAAAATTTTTTCAGTCATCTGTAATCTCATTACCCAAGTAAAACTGTTTTCATTTTTCCATTATCCCTTTTAGTTGTTTATTTCCATTACCCTTA